CGGGGCCCAGGGAGTGGGCGGTTTCCTCCGGGACAAAAGACCGGGACTCGGGTTGCCGTCGGGTTTTCACCCGCGCGGTTCACAGACCGCACATCCCCAGGCTGAGCCCTGCAACGCGGCGCGAGGCCGACAGCCCCGGCCACGGAGGAGCCACACGCAGGACGACGGAGGCGTGATTTTGGTTTCCGCGTGGCTTTGCCCTCCGCAAGGCGGCCTGTTGCTCACGTCTCTCCGGCCCCCGAAAGGCTGGCCATGCCGACTGTTTGCTCCCGGAGCTCTGCGGGCACCCGGAAACATGCAGGGAAGGGTGCAAGCCCGGCATGGTGCCTTCGCTCTCCTTGCCAGGTTCCAAACCGGCCACACTGCAGACTCCCCACGTTGCCGCACGCGGGAATCCATCGTCAGGCCATCACGCCGGGGAGGCATCTCCTCTCTGGGGTCTCGCTCTGGTCTTCTACGTGGAAATGAACGAGAGCCACACGCCTGCGTGTGCGAGACCGTCCCGGCAACGGCGACGCCCACAGGCATTGCCTCCTTCACGGAGAGAGGGCCTGGCACACTCAAGACTCCCACGGAGGTTCAGTTCCACACTCCCCTCCACCCTCCCAGGCTGGTTTCTCCCTGCTGCCGACGCGTGGGAGCCCAGAGAGCGGCTTCCCGTTCCCGCGGGATCCCTGGAGAGGTCCGGAGAGCCGGCCCCCGAAACGCGCCCCCCTCCCCCCTCCCCCCTCTCCCCCTTCCTCTTCGTCTCTCCGGCCCCACCACCACCACCGCCACCACGCCCTCCCCCACCACCCCCCCCCCCACCACCACCACCACCACCACCACCCCGCCGGCCGGCCCCAGGCCTCGACGCCCTGGGTCCCTTCCGGGGTGGGGCGGGCTGTCCCAGGGGGGCTCACCGCCATTCATGAAGGGGTGGAGCCTGCCTGCCTGTGGGCCTTTACAAGGGCGGCTGGCTGGCTGGCTGGCTGGCTGTCCGGGCAGGCCTCCTGGCTGCACCTGCCGCAGTGCACAGTCCGGCTGAGGTGCACGGGAGCCCGCCGGCCTCTCTCTGCCCGCGTCCGTCCGTGAAATTCCGGCCGGGGCTCACCGCGATGGCCCTCCCGACACCCTCGGACAGCACCCTCCCCGCGGAAGCCCGGGGACGAGGACGGCGACGGAGACTCGTTTGGACCCCGAGCCAAAGCGAGGCCCTGCGAGCCTGCTTTGAGCGGAACCCGTACCCGGGCATCGCCACCAGAGAACGGCTGGCCCAGGCCATCGGCATTCCGGAGCCCAGGGTCCAGATTTGGTTTCAGAATGAGAGGTCACGCCAGCTGAGGCAGCACCGGCGGGAATCTCGGCCCTGGCCCGGGAGACGCGGCCCGCCAGAAGGCCGGCGAAAGCGGACCGCCGTCACCGGATCCCAGACCGCCCTGCTCCTCCGAGCCTTTGAGAAGGATCGCTTTCCAGGCATCGCCGCCCGGGAGGAGCTGGCCAGAGAGACGGGCCTCCCGGAGTCCAGGATTCAGATCTGGTTTCAGAATCGAAGGGCCAGGCACCCGGGACAGGGTGGCAGGGCGCCCGCGCAGGCAGGCGGCCTGTGCAGCGCGGCCCCCGGCGGGGGTCACCCTGCTCCCTCGTGGGTCGCCTTCGCCCACACCGGCGCGTGGGGAACGGGGCTTCCCGCACCCCACGTGCCCTGCGCGCCTGGGGCTCTCCCACAGGGGGCTTTCGTGAGCCAGGCAGCGAGGGCCGCCCCCGCGCTGCAGCCCAGCCAGGCCGCGCCGGCAGAGGGGATCTCCCAACCTGCCCCGGCGCGCGGGGATTTCGCCTACGCCGCCCCGGCTCCTCCGGACGGGGCGCTCTCCCACCCTCAGGCTCCTCGGTGGCCTCCGCACCCGGGCAAAAGCCGGGAGGACCGGGACCCGCAGCGCGACGGCCTGCCGGGCCCCTGCGCGGTGGCACAGCCTGGGCCCGCTCAAGCGGGGCCGCAGGGCCAAGGGGTGCTTGCGCCACCCACGTCCCAGGGGAGTCCGTGGTGGGGCTGGGGCCGGGGTCCCCAGGTCGCCGGGGCGGCGTGGGAACCCCAAGCCGGGGCAGCTCCACCTCCCCAGCCCGCGCCCCCGGACGCCTCCGCCTCCGCGCGGCAGGGGCAGATGCAAGGCATCCCGGCGCCCTCCCAGGCGCTCCAGGAGCCGGCGCCCTGGTCTGCACTCCCCTGCGGCCTGCTGCTGGATGAGCTCCTGGCGAGCCCGGAGTTTCTGCAGCAGGCGCAACCTCTCCTAGAAACGGAGGCCCCGGGGGAGCTGGAGGCCTCGGAAGAGGCCGCCTCGCTGGAAGCACCCCTCAGCGAGGAAGAATACCGGGCTCTGCTGGAGGAGCTTTAGGACGCGGGGTTGGGACGGGGTCGGGTGGTTCGGG